TTCCTTAATTCAACCTGAACCTACGCATTTTGTAAAATTTTGTTTTTTTCACAATTAGGACGCCTGCCAACTTTTAAAAATAGTTGGAGTTGGGGTGCTGCCTGTATGTGATAAGGCTGCCCTATAGTTTGGTCAAGTGTTCTTCCGTGTTGTCCAAGAGTCATTCCTTCTTTACAGTCCCGCACCAGTAGGCCAGGCCGCTTGGTTTCCCAATCCGAGACCGGAAGGAACCGGGTAGACATGAGCACAAGACTCTCATCGACTTTTGGGGAAAACAAAAACACCGATAAAAATCCAGGCGGTGAAACGAGCAGCAACAGCCCCAGGGACCCGGGAGCTGGAGGCCGCAGCCGCGCGAGAACCGCCGGGTTGCCGGGGCGACGCTTCCGGCTGGCGCGCGCAGCCCCGGGAGCAGGGGAGTTGTGAAATGGGCGGCTAGATCTGCCCGGCGCTGTGAATTCGCCAGCGGGAGCGCGCTCGCGGCCGCGCGTTCTCCGCTTTCCCGGCTCCGTCGCTGACGCGTCGTAGACGTTGGGGAGCGGGAAGGCAACGGCAGCGGGATCGGGATGAACAGCGGCGGCGGCTTCGGTTTGGGCTTAGGCTTCGGCCTCACCCCCACGTCGGTGATTCAGGTGACGAATCTGTCGTCGGCGGTGACCAGCGAGCAGATGCGGACGCTTTTTTCCTTCCTAGGAGAAATCGAGGAGCTGCGGCTCTACCCCCCGGAGTAAGTGCTGGAGCTCGGCTGGGGGAGGGGCGCGGGCGCCATAGAGACCTCGGGAGCCGAGGCGTGGAGGAGAGCGCGGACGCGGGCGCGCGGTGCATGTCACGTGATCGCGCCGGCTTACCTTGGTGCCCATATTTGATTAGGGCACCCGGGTTCCGCCGTCCTGCTCTCCTTAGTCGGATTTGGGGGGTTAACTACTGCACGGAGCCCTTACCAAGGATTTAGAATGGTTGCCCTTTCTGTGCCTCCGGGACTTGTGTTCGCTGCTGGGTCTTCGAATTCCGTGCCCCCACCCTCTTATTTCCCCCCGAACTTAAGATGGCCGCAGGTGGGCCCGGAACAGCCCTCATGGCAAACGTCTCAGAGCGTTTTTCCACTCTGAAAATCGCGGAGACCGCGCCTGAGCCACAGTCCAGTTTTTAAGGCCTTGGTGTCAGGCCGTTTTGCTGACGAGAAAGCCTGCTGCTGGTGACAAGATGGAACTGGGGCTGTGTTTGTTTCCCAGGACGGTCGCACAAACTTAGCATTTTGGTTTATCTAACCGAGCGCATCCATGTTCCCAAAGATCATGTCTGTTAGCCCTTTTGACAGCAGATTAAATTTTCCTCCTGAAAGGTCACACTGTCCCAAAGCTTTCAGAAAAAGTGTAAGTCGGTGCAGGGTTATCCCTCCCGTATATTAGTTCAATTGTTTTTCTTTTTATCTTGCAGCAACGCACCTCTTGCTTTTTCCTCCAAAGTATGTTATGTTAAGTTTCGTGATCCATCAAGTGTTGGCGTGGCCCAGCATCTAACTAACACGGTTTTTATTGACAGAGCTCTGATAGTTGTTCCTTGTGCAGAAGGTTGGTATCTCGCTTTTTTTCCTCTTATTTGAATTTCTGTCCTGTCTGTTATTGCCTTTAGCTTTCCTAGAGATTGGCAAGTAGACAGTACTCTTGGTGTGTGTGTGAAAGTAAGAATGAAATTTGGAGGAGGTAAACCTTTTTACCTAATAGTAATATTAAAATGGTTAATTTATGACATGTACATTTGAGGTTTTACAATTTAACATTCATTGGCTTCTGGTTTGCTTTGGCTTTCTGTAGTCAATTTGCAGATTGCAAAGAAAGCTTTCTGAAATTAAAAAATAATTGATATGGGAAATTATTTTAAATGCATAAACAAGCATTTACCTTGTGTGTTCAATATTAATACTATTACAAATGAAAATAGTGTACACATTTTGGCAAATTGGGGTTAAGTGATATTTATAAGAAAATATTTGTAATTTATACTTTCAAGTACACTCTTAAGGTAATTTACCTTAATTGTTACTATGAGATCATTATTTTATATTCAATGTAATTGTTTGCTTTGCAACTGGAATTTAATGTTTTCTTTTACTGGCCCCAAAAAGGGGCAGGAGGAGTGTTGGAAAAAAAGGAAAGCAATTTTCCAAAGCCTCCATGAAGGAAGTAGTTGTTGAAGATAGGAACAAAGGCCTTAAAGTATCCATTAAATTTTATGACCTAAACTGCTTTAAGAACTAATTATTACTAATATTTTTTAGTAACTTCTGTTTACAGAGCCACTCACGTATAATAGACTGTGCTGAATTTTGACACTTCTGGTGTATAATTAACTTTTATTCAGAGCACTGACTAGCATGTGTACAGGATTTTAGAATTGGGTTATTATAAATTAAAATGTCTTAAAGTAGATTTTCTCTGGTGGATGATTGAAACTGTTTTAAACATAAAGGTTTATGGAAAACAGTTTGATGGGCTTTCATATGTAATTTTTAAAACCTCTTTTAGTGGCCAGGCTGACATTAAAATAATATATAATAAGCAGTTTGCTGCACTTTAAAGGTTTTATGCTTATTTCAGAATGCCTGTTCTGGGATGTCAAAAACATTACAGTCTAATACAGTGAGTACCAGGCTCGTATTTTTTAAGTCCCAGAATAGGACATTCTCAGTATTTTTCAGATAAATTTGGAAGTGTCTTTCCCATGCTTGGGGGTTAGAGTGGGTAGGGAAGATAAAAATGGATTAAAGTTAATTATTGGCCAAATGTATCTTTATCTGCTGATCTGTAAGGCTACAGTAAGCCCCAAATTGGTGAGGTGGGAAAGGAGCTGGTGAATGGTTTCGTTCTACAAACTTTGTAGTGAAATTTCATACTGAGAAACTGCATGGGAAAAAAGAAATCAGGTAAAAGGTTTATTAAACTGGAATATTAATTATATCAGAAAATTAATACCACCAATAACACTGGGTCTTTTATTGTGTTAGCTTATTACTGAATTGGAAGGAAGAATTTTATCAGTGTTGCTTGGTTGAAACCTGCTTTATTCCCATAGAATCTTTCATATATCTGAGAAGCCCTACTGTATTTTGTTATAAATGTTCAAGATGATGGGCGTGTAGATGTCCCTTTTATTGTTTATTTTACTTGATAGAGATGAATAAATGCACAGTCAGATGTACCTTTTTAGTGTTTTTAATATTACAACTTGGACAGTTTTACTGTTTTTGAACAGAAAAATTTAAGCATACTTTTATTGCAATTTAGTTATAAGTAAGTAAATATTTTGAAACACTAACCTACAGTTGGTATTGGTGAAACATTCAGATATACGTTTTTCATTAGTTGTATTAAATACGGCAGAGATGAATTTATGGAACCTCGAGAATTTCACAGTGAGCTGTTAAAATACTGATTATGCACTACAAGCAAAGAAATAGTGCATTATTGTACTAAAAAAGATAGCAGAGTGAGTGTGAAATAACCAAAGAAAAGTATTCCAGTGGAGTAAGTTCTGTAAGAGGAGATGTGCTGTGGTGCTGTAAGCAAGCAGTGTTCTGTTGACCTCACTGAATGCATCCTTTCCTTGATGTTGAACAAACAGCATCATGACATAAGTGAGAAAAACCATAGAAAAAAATTTAAGAAGTTTTTTCAGTTTCTTTGAATTGCTGTTTTTTAGTGTAGACAGTAATGTGAGAAGATCCTAAGTTGTAAAAGTAACATTTGATGTGTAACAGTTTCATGCATATTAAGCCTTAGCCTTTGTTAATAAAACATGCCATTTCAAAATAAAATATGCTTTCATTATACTTGTCCAAATATGACCTCTTTTTGTTGTTGCGTGCATTTCAGATTTCTTTTTATAAATGTTAACACGTAGAAAAAGATACGGTCAAACATAACAAGGGTGTCAGCCTAATCATCAGTCATAACTTTATGTCCACATTTTCTGGTAGATGGATTTTGACTATTAATTTGGTTTTGTATGTTTTCTCTATGTGATATTTGTGCATTATTAGATGACTAGACTGGCCAAGGCAGACCTGTTACACTTGCCTGAGTTAGGCATTGTTTGCCATGCCACTAAACCTGCCGTCAAGTGAAACCTTCATTGGGGAAATGAGATCGGAGTCTGAACCGCAGAAGATGGACGCCCTGTCTCTGTTTTTTATTGTTTTACTTTAATTTCATTTCTTTTTCTTTATTTTGTCCCTTTTTTTGTTTTTGTTTTTGTTTTTGTTTTGTTAAATCTCTTTCACTTTAACTTGTGAGCTGGTTTTCCCAGTTCTTTGTAAATGGTATTTCATTAAGGGTTCATAACGTGTTGCAAATTATATTGGGAGATGATTAGTAGAGCTCAACCTTAAGATAAAGCAAATTTTCATGTGGTAAATTAGGATACAGTGTTGTGAAGCTCATTGTGAGTCTTAATTTGTGTGTATGGACTCATAAGGTACATTTTATTCTTGAAACATTAAAACACTGATAAGTATCTCAGGAACACTTTCTGATCTCAGCGCAACATTTTTCTAGTTTTTTTCCCCCCTAGTCTACATCTCTCATAAAAACTGATAGCTTCTAATTTTTGTCCTTCCCCCTGGAATTTTAGGCATACAAAATCATCAAGGAAAATAAGTAAATATAACAATCTGGGAGTAAAGAAGAGCCTTTCATTTTTATGATGGTTATTTATCATATAACTTATTTCCTTGACTTATGAAGACTTTTTGTTGCCTATGTGGGGAATGGATATTTGAGAAACTTAAGTATTTGCATGTAGGTTTTTGTTAGCTTGAATTTTTTGTTGAATATTTTTCAGAGGTTACTAGCTTCTAAATGGATTCTGAGATTAGGACTATAATACTGTGAGAGATGTTTTCCTCAGTTGACTTTGAGGAGTATAGTTTGGGAAAAATGCTAAATGCTTATTTGTTTTATACTTTTATAAGCTCTGTTATTTGGAGGGTAAATTTGGTAGAATTCTATCTTGGAAATTAAGCAATGGAGCTTTTTCTTAAAGTACTTTTGCCATTACCTTTAGGTAATTAGAATAAGTATATAGAGTAATTAGAATGGTAATTGAAAGTTAATTTATTAAAAAATGTGCTTATAGTGGATTTATACATTTATAGTAGTATACTATATTTATAGTAGTATACTCTTTTGAAAGGCAGTGGGAGAGTTTGACAACCTACTGATACTTAAGCTGAAAGTGAAAGACTTCATAATACTAAGTAGTCAACTTTTGGCCAGTGTTGAATACCCTTTTTGTTTGTATAGTCTTTCTACAATGTCTTCAATAGGTAGTTTTACTTATTAAAGGACAAGTAATATTAAATTTGGGACATTACTAGATTAGAACTCTGAGTTTCCTTAGGTGCATACATTAAGGTAGTGACGATGGAGTTTCTGCCTCAAAACCTCAATTTATCAAGAATGTTCAGGTTTTACAAACCTTTTGAGATAATACCAATTTATAACAGATAAAACAGGTGAAATCAATATAAATAGTATAGTGTATATGTGGGTATATATAAATACATGTGTTAATACCAATAACTAATACATATAAAGCAGATTATTGTTATTTGATGTTTTCAGTAAGGCCTACCTGCCTTTTGTTGATGCATGTTAAGAAATCTGTTCTCCAGAATTTTCACTGAAATAATAAAGATAACTTTGTTTTTGAAAGTAATAAAGTAATATAAACTTAGATGCTGCAAAGGTAGAAAATAGTAGGTTTTATTTGCTTCCTATAAATAAGGCATAGCCATTATTTAAATCAAGTTTTAAATTCCAACTTGAGTTCCATCCATGTTTAAAGATATATTCAGATAATATTGTTTAGGGATTTATCTCTGCACATGTGGTTGTTTTAAATATTTTTACAACTGAAACCAGGCATGGTGCTTGTGGAAATTTACTGCATATGCTATATTTCAGTTTAGCATGATTTTGTGCATTGTCTTTTAAAACACTTTTGGAGAATTAATAATAGAAATGCTTTACCAGCTACCACATGAGTGTTCTTCTAAATATATCCACATGTAGTCAACTATTTAAGAATTTTTTTTTTTTTTTTTTGCCTAAGGGGATAAGGAAAAATAATGTGAAAGTTGCAGTCCTTATCAGAAGTAATTGATTAGAATTCAGCAATGAATATGCCAAATCGTACTTATTTCAGAGTAAGTTTTTCATTTTTTTAGGTTGTAGGGAGTTTTTTTCCTACTGAGTGTTATTAGATTATTTTAATGTTACTATTGTTATTAGGCAATTAAAATGTTTTTAAGCAAGCTTTAAGGCATTAACCTCCCCCTTCAGATAAGTATACATAAATTGGTTCTAAAAGTTAATAAGAAGTTTTCTGAAACCAGGGAACTTTTTTTTTCCTGAAACATTTTTAGTAGTTTCCCAAGGCATATTTTTTGGAACTGAGTTCTTTTAGGCATCTCTGATGTTGGTGAGATGCTTTATTAACTGAATGGATGTAGGCTTCCTTTTACGTTGAAGTTGATTACATGGAGTAAGTTTTTGTTTTCTATTTGAAATTAAATGGAATCTGTTGGAGGGTTATCAAAATTGTTTGCATCACAAATAGGTAGTTTCAGTAACAGGATAGGGGCACTCATTAAGAAATTTCAATTCGCACATATTTGTTTTTTCTTTTTCTTTTTTTTGACTAATTTGGTTATTTGCCATTTCTGGGGATTAAACTTTAAAAAATGTTCTTCTTTTCTGTATCTGATGTTCTGTGTGCTATTAGTGATGCAGCCAACACGAACGGTTGTCATGTGTAACACAACTTTCGATCACCGCGAAAACACCGTCCTGGGAAAGCGTCCATGCTTGATATCGTTTGGTTCATGAACATTAAGTTTCCAGTACAGGTGACCCATAGCTCAAAGTGTTAAATAATTGTCTACATTATTCAATTTTTAAAATAATATTCCATTAATGAGATTGTTAATATTTGAAGTTTTGCTCACTTTTATTTTTCCTAGTAGAGCAGGATAAAAGGAAAGACTTAAGTTCTTATTTATTTCTTTATACAGATCTGATAGATAGATTCATTTATTATTATTATTTTTTAACTGCAAGGGTAATTGTAAAATCATAGTGTAAAGTTTGTGTGGTGTTTCTGCTTTTTGTAATGTTTGGAACTTGCCTCTGCAGGTAAAATCCCAGAGGAATCCAAAGCCCTCTCTTTATTGGCTCCTGCTCCAACCATGACAAGTCTGATGCCTGGTGCAGGATTGCTTCCAATACCGACCCCAAATCCTTTGACTACTGTAAGTACTATAAGCTGGCTTATGAAAGAGGTTGTTCTGTGTGTTTTTTTTCTTCTTTCGATAGCTTGGTGTTTCACTTAGCAGTTTGGGAGCTATACCAGCAGCAGCACTAGACCCCAACATTGCAACACTTGGAGAGATACCACAGCCACCACTTATGGGAAACGTGGATCCTTCCAAAATAGATGAAATTAGGAGAACGGTTTATGTTGGAAATCTGAATTCCCAGGTAACTAATTAAAGAAGAAACAAAGCAGCAGTTATTTTATCAAAGTGTCACTTTGTTCCCTTAGACAACGACAGCTGATCAACTACTTGAATTTTTTAAACAAGTTGGAGAAGTGAAGTTTGTGCGGATGGCAGGTGATGAGACTCAGCCAACTCGGTTTGCTTTTGTGGAATTTGCAGACCAAAATTCTGTACCAAGGGCCCTTGCTTTTAATGGAGTTATGTTTGGAGACAGGCCACTGAAGTAAGAAATCCTAAACAAAGAAATTTTAATGAGTATTTGTGATATGCTAATATTTTTAATTTAGAATAAATCACTCCAACAATGCAATAGTAAAACCCCCTGAGATGACACCTCAGGCTGCAGCTAAGGAGTTAGAAGAAGTAATGAAGCGAGTACGAGAAGCTCAGTCATTTATCTCAGCAGCTATTGAACCAGGTAAGTACATAACGTTGTTACATAGGTCATAGGCTTACACTGCAAAGTGATTTTTTCCTCCCAGAGTCTGGAAAGAGCAATGAAAGAAAAGGCGGTCGATCTCGTTCCCATACTCGCTCAAAATCCAGGTCTAGCTCAAAATCCCATTCTAGAAGGAAAAGATCACAATCAAAACACAGGTGAGAATTTCTGCTGTCATATTTAAATTTTAGTTTTGATATTCTAACAATTTTTTTTCTTTAGGAGTAGATCCCATAATAGATCACGTTCAAGACAGAAAGACAGACGTAGATCTAAGAGCCCACATAAAAAACGCTCTAAATCAAGGGAGAGACGGAAGTCAAGGAGTCGTTCGCATTCACGGTGAGTTTTAGAGAAATTAACAATAATTTTTTAGTTATGAATTTATTTATTTTTGTTTTTAAAGGGACAAGAGAAAAGACACTCGAGAAAAGATCAAGGAAAAGGAAAGAGTGAAAGAGAAAGACAGGGAAAAGGAGAGAGAGAGGGAAAAGGAACGTGAAAAAGAAAAGGAACGGGGTAAAAACAAAGACCGGGACAAGGAACGGGAAAAGGACCGGGAAAAAGACAAGGAAAAGGACAGAGAGAGAGAACGGGAAAAAGAGCATGAGAAGGATCGAGACAAAGAGAAGGAAAAGGAACAGGACAAAGAAAAGGAACGAGAAAAAGACAGATCCAAAGAGATAGATGAAAAAAGAAAGAAGGATAAAAAATCCAGAACACCACCCAGGAGTTACAATGCATCGCGAAGATCTCGTAGTTCCAGCAGGTTTGATAATGCTTAAAATTTTTACAAAGGGAGTTTTTAAAAATGATGTGTTTTTGATTTTCAGGGAAAGGCGTAGGAGGAGGAGCAGGAGTTCTTCCAGATCGCCAAGAACATCAAAAACCATAAAAAGGAAATCTTCTAGATCTCCGTCCCCCAGGAGGTAGGTTGGGAGCTTGTGCTAAAACTAAACAGAGAATTTAACTGACATATCAATATTCTTATAGCAGAAATAAGAAGGATAAAAAGAGAGAAAAAGAAAGGGACCACATCAGTGAAAGAAGAGAGAGAGAACGTTCAACGTCTATGAGAAAGAGTTCTAATGATAGAGATGGGAAGGAGAAGTTGGAGAAGAACAGTACTTCACTTAAAGTAAGCAGCAGTCATTCGGTGTCTGGCACTTGTATTAAATGCATACCTTAATTACTCATTGTAGGAGAAAGAGCACAATAAAGAACCAGATTCAAGTGTGAGCAAAGAAGTAGATGACAAGGATGCACCAAGGACTGAGGAAAACAAAATACAGCACAATGGGAATTGTCAGCTGAATGAAGAAAACCTCTCTACCAAAACAGAAGCAGTATAGGACCGACAAGTGTACCTCTGCACTCAATGCTGGAATCAAATCCAAAGCTTTTAATTCTCTCAACAAGATGTAAACAGGAAAGAAATCTAGTTGAGCATGAAGATAGGATCTAACAGCTTTTCCAGTTGTTAGATGACTTTGTGGCCATCTTGTTATTGAGTAAGAAAATAAAGCATGGACATCATGAAAATAACAGATGTTACCCAAACTCATCTTCTAAAATCTGTGCATTTCCATGGTGGCTGACACACTTGTCATGTGGTCTGTTAGTGTTTGCCAAGAACCATTGCAAATAAATTGAACATCAAAGATCCAAGTTTGTACTATCCCTAAAGACTGGAGATAAGCATTGGAGGCTCTTTTAAAAAATGCTAGTTACTGAATTTTGTATTGTTTTACTTTTTTTTTTATTTCAATATATACAGTTTGATGATGTGCTTGAAATTGGTGCAAATATATACACACCCTTGTAAGTGCAAAGTATGTAAGAAGTTTTAACATTTACTTCACAGGACTTGTGATTGTGTTAAATTCTCACTATTGTGTTTTCTTTTGCTCACTGTTTAGGACAATTTTTCTTTAAAATAGTTTTGCAGATTAAAATTGCTTAAATAAGTGGATTAAAAAACTGACAATGCATGCTACTGTTCTCTTTCAAAAGGAAGAGCAACCGTGTTGAATACTAATAATGATGAATTAGTATTCAGTGTTTAGAATCATTGGGACTACCCACAAAGTGAGCATTTCTTTTTAAATTTTCTTGACATTTCCAAGCTTATTATGAATAATATTGCAGTGTGTCTTGTCAGCTGTAGGTGGCAAAGGTGCCCTTATAAAAAAGGAAACTGGCTTTTCAAAATGGGCTATGGGAGCACAAGCTGAAGCTTTAGTGCCTTCTACAATGTGGTATACTGTTTTCTAGAATTTTATATGTGCTAGTCATTCTCAATTCATATGGAATCTAGATGGATATTTCATGCATACCCATAGAGAAGTGTGTAAGTGATATGTCAGAAGAGCTTCTTACTGATTTCACCTAAAATGAGAAGGAAGTCCTGTTTTCAAGAATGACATTAGAGTCATGCAGCTTTGGGACCATCAGTTTTATACTGTGATAATTGAAAATGAAACATGTTCTTATTTTCCTTAAATTGAAGAAAACCCTTTAGTTGTCTACATTGGATGGCCTTATTACCTCTCAATCATCTTTTCATAAATGATGTGCAGAAATTGTACTTAAGGACTTAGGAGTATATGGGAGGTTATTGGTTTTATGTTTAAGGATACGTTTACTTGAGTTTAAGATACAGGTCATCCATCATTCTTAGGCTCACTTTTTACAGAAAGTATGCAAATAGTAAAGTGACAGCACTGCTAATGTTTTTCCCCAGTACTATAACTTGTGGTTTCTGAACTCATTATTGTTGTATTTCCAAAAAAGTAATACCTTTTAATTAGTGTATTAAAAGTTAAGTATAATTATTTTAATGCAATCTAATACAATCAGATTACTCAGTTGCCTTACCTCATGGGAAGAGTTACTTTTTTAGATCTAAAAAGCTGAATAGCATGTTAGTTACTTGGTTTCAACTTGAGTTTTCTTTTAATGTTAATAAGATTGAAACTTTAGTATTTAGTGGGGAATGGAAAGAGTTGCCCTTGTTGCAAGTAATGAAGCCTGATTTGATTATGAAGCTGCTTAATCACTCTTCATGTGTTCAGAATTACTGTTTTTTTTGTTTGTTTTTCCTTTTTGTCACTGTGTACATTAAAATTTTGGAAGATGCTTTACTATGTAAAGTATAGATGGTCATTTTAATCATTCAGCCACATACGGTTGGCTGGTAAACAGCTTATTCTGATACAAGAATGCTTGGGTGCATATGGAAAGATTGTGAAAGAGTGTGTCTTGCATCAACAGCTGTCTTATTTATGATATATAAGTAGAAATAGAGCAAATGTTGGAATCTGTTATTTTTAGTACCATGTCTTTAATAAAGCTAAGTATTTTAGAGGAAAATGTTTGTTTATGCATTTCAAAAAAGCATTTTAGTTTTATCCTGCTCATTTTAGTTGTCATAGAGATTGTTGTGACGTGGAGAGTGCATGTTTGTGTGGTGTCTATAAAACAAGTCATTTAAAGTATGAGTGTTTTCTTGTACTCTGGACCTATTACATGTTTCTTTATGTTGGTAATTAACATTTAATTTGGTTCTTGCTGCTAATTATTTTCTCTGCTGATATTTATTAAGCTTTAAAATAATCGTACTATAATCTTGAAACACTGATTTGTAAAAACTAAGAATGAGTAGGAATACAAGAGATCTGGAGGAACAAATCAGATTGTTATTAGGGTTTGACTTTTTTTTTACATGGGCTTATGGAAGCAAGGCATTCTAGGGTCTAGAGGGATGTGTGTGTGTGCTTGTGTGTCCATGTGTGCGCATGCGCACGTGTGTATCTGTTTGAGACATACTTTCTCTGTTCACTTAAAAGAGCTCATGTTTTCATTTGTTTATTCTTTTCTTTCAGGGTATTTTGTTTTTTTCTTTAAGACTTCTTTTTTTAAATCCCAGGTAGATGTTGTCAGATAAACTTGAGGTAAGGCCAAGAAGACAGACATTTTATGCTTCATACTTTCTGTAATTATCTTTTGTAGCTTGATTACATAGAGTACCCTCTCTTCCTTAAGTTGTAGTTGCTATTTATCATTGTAGACAAATTCTGTTGCCTTTCAGCAACGTATGCTGAACTAGTATCATAAGATGGTGCATCAGTTCATAAGCTAGTGCATAAGTTTTGTGTCAAAACTTTTAAATCCTGAAGTTCTGCAGTTATCATCTTAGTTATTTTCTATCTAATTAGCTTATAATTGCAAACACTAGTCAGCTTGTGATCTCTGTGTTTCAAGTTCTTTTCTTCACGAGGTTCAGTACCTGCTATGTTGATCTTTGGCAGTGCCAGAGGCTTAAATTTTGACCTGCTCAATTAAAAATAAACACTGGCGTTTATAATGAAAAGGTTTTTTTGTCGGGGGGGGGGGGGTCAAGAGAATTTATTTTGTGATAGTAATAATTTTCAAGACCTTCAGTCATTCCTATGTCTATGTTGCTATCTTTATTTTAAAACTTAGAACCCTGATCTAACTCCCTTCTCAAGTGAAGATACTGTGTAGATTCAAGAATTATAATGTAGAGTAATAGGCCTTTAAGTTTTTTTTTAATCTGTTAGAAATAAAGAGCATGATTTAATTATTGTTGAATTAACAATTAAAATGAATCCCTTTGGAGGGATGGCATTGAATAACTTATAATTTCAGTGAATCATTTACGTTTTCATTGGAAGACAGTATCTGATTTCAACTGGTGCGTTACGAAGTAGAGCCATTCCCACAAAGTAAATGTGCAGTGCCCATGTTTCTTGTGTTTAAATATTTTTTATTTTCACTACATATATATTATTTTCTCATGTTTATTTACTAATGTAATTTTCACTTAAAATTAGATGTTTATTTTCAAATTTTAAAAGCTAGTGCTCTTAAAAGAGCTAAATTATATTTCTGGAAGCAGGAGTTTAGTATAAATGTAATAAAATTTTAAAATAAAATTGACTTCCCTACTTAATCTTGGGTTTGTGGGTGAGTTTGTTTTTAGTACACTCTTATTGGTGGTTTTGCCTGAAGAGTAATACATTATTATTATTACTTTTCTTTTTGAGACAGGGTCTCACTCTGTCACTCAGGCTGGAGTGCAGTGACACGATCATGGCTCACTGCAATCTTGACCTTTCTCGGCATGGATGATCCTCTCACCTCAGCCTCTTGAATAGCTGGGACCACAGACATGTGCCACCAAGCCCAGTTAATTTTAGAATTTTTTTTGTAGAGACAGGATCTTGCCATGTTGCCTAGACTGGTCTCAAACTCCTGGGCTCAAACAATCTGTCTGCCTCAGCCTTCTAAAGTGCTGAGATTACAGGTGTGAGGTACTGCACCTGGCAATACGTTATTTTAAAAGTAAACGCTAAGCCATTTATGACTTTGGTTATATTCAGTCAGTTGGATTTAGTAACTAATAACTAGCTTTCTTCCATTCTAAGGTACTTTTATAGTTTCTAGCAATTAGTTTGTTACAATTAGCTTATATCAGATATAACAGTTCTTAATATAATGTTTATAAAAGGTTTTAAGTCTGTTGCCTGATTTTTAAATTTATATCTAGTTAACATTTTAATTTTAAAATTGCCAACTTTTGGGAGATTTCACATATTTTACCTCTATATTTTATTTTTCCAGGATTGGTATGGAGGAGTAGTACCTTCTATTCTTGGTTTATTTTTATTTGCTAGACATAATTTCTTAACTACATATGTAAGTATAAATTCATAAAAATCACACTGAAAGAATAGGTTGATTTCAACCATTTTGAGGGTACTGGTAGGTAACACACTGTTGGGGAATAAACTAAAGAATTTCTGATTTCTACAATAGATTTAAGTATGAAATTTGAGTATACTGTGTAGCTGTGTAGATCAACTTAATGCTTAAAAAATTACCTCCTTAATGATTAGATTAATAGAACAGTGTTAGATTATCAAGGGAAGAGTTTGGAATGTAAACATAAACATGCTGCATAGGTGGTGGTTATTTGTGAGTAGGACTACTTTTAAATGGTACTAGTAAAGATTTATCAAACAATGCTGCTATTATGTTGCTATATTTTTAATAAAATGAAAATCTTAAAATCTTGCCACTGTTGAGTAGTAATTTCACCTATTTCT